CAGCCCCATGTCTTCAACCAAGGCCTCTCCCTGCACAAGTAACCAGGCCCTGAACAGCCTGCTTGCTGTAAAACCCTTTCTGCCTAGTCAAATCCCACATCCAGGATCCTCTCCACTCCCAGCCCCCCAGGCTTCTCACACTGCCAATATCTATTCTAGTTCTAGACCCCTTAGCCAGGCCTGTCCACAGTCCATCATACCCAAATGTGCTCTACTCACAGCTACTCCCTGGTGGGGGAGGTGGCACTGGAGTCAGTGGCTATTGGGCACCTCCCAGTGCCCTGGAGTCAGTGGCTATTGGGCACCTCCCAGGCTGAGGTGGGGTGGGGGGGCAGCGGTGACTATAAAAAAGGATCTGGGATCACTCAATATACCCTTATAACAAACCTGCACATGTGCCCCTGAATCAAAAATTAACCTTAGCTTACTGTGATTTGTTTGCTTTATAAACCTTTTAAATTTTAAAAAAGAAAGAGAAGGAGCTGGGGATGATCTGAGCGCCTCTCTTCTTCCCCCACCTCCTTCACCAGACTGCGCACTTGAGTAACGGAGTCAGGGCTCCGCATCTAAGGGGTGCACACCCAGGTCCAAGTCGAAGTCCAGAAGGATGGGAAGAAAGACCCAACCTGATGCCTCGCCCCACTGGGGAGGGGAGGAGGGCGCTGAGCGAGCCGGGAACCTCGCAGGCCTGAAGCCGCCCGCCTCGACCCGGGGCGTCCAGCGTGGTGAAGTGCGGGCGTGGAGCTCGCCCTCTATCCGGCTGGAAGGGTCTGCGTTTTGATTTGTGAGGATCTCTGCATGTGTCGCGCTCTCTGGTTCCTTACGGGAAGGCCGAGGCCGCTAGGAAGGGTTGCACGGCCGGACTCCTAACAGCGGCTCTCTGGCCTGGCGGGAGCAGAGGGGCGCTCACATCCGCAGCCCCGGGATCTTAGAGACAGAGCGCTCCGCTCCGGCAGCGGCGCCGCGCCCATTGGCTGGGCTCCTCCTCGCCCCGCCCAGCGACCGGCCCGCTCAGAGCCTACGCATGCGCACGAGCACCCCGCCGCCGCTGCCGCCGCCACCGCCGCCGCCGCCGCCGCCGCCGCGGCTTCAGCACCAGCGCCCGGACAGCGGTGCCGCCCACGGGCATGGACGGTGACAGCAGCAGCAGCAGCGGCGGCAGCGGTCCGGCTCCCGGCCCGGGTCCGGAAGGGGAGCAACGGCCCGAGGGGGAGCCCTTGGCCCCAGACGGCGGCTCCCCGGACAGGTAGGGCGGACAGCTCCGCAGATCCGTATCACACCCCAATCTTCCTTGTCTCCTCTCTTCCTAGCACCCAGACCAAGGCTGTGCCCCCTGAGGCAAGCCCAGAGAGAAGCTGCTCCCTCCACAGCTGCCCCCTGGAGGACCCTTCCAGCTCTTCAGGACCCCCACCAACAACTTCCACCCTCCAGCCTGTGGGTCCATCCAGCCCCTTGGCCCCTGCCCACTTCACCTATCCCCGGGCACTGCAGGAATACCAGGGGGGCAGTTCCCTGCCAGGACTTGGGGATCGGGCAGCTCTCTGCTCCCACGGCTCCAGCCTCAGCCCTTCTCCAGCCCCCTCACAGCGCGATGGGACCTGGAAGCCACCCGCTGTGCAGCACCATGTGGTCAGCGTCAGGTAAGGAGGGGTCCAGCAGCCTGCCAGCTGCCGGCAAGCAAGCATCTTTTCTTCTCTTCCACAGGCAGGAACGAGCCTTCCAGATGCCAAAGAGGTAGGCCTGGGCCTTCCCTGGACCTCTAGGGGCCAACTCATGTGGACTCCTCCCTCTTTCCCAGCTATTCCCAGCTGATTGCTGAGTGGCCAGTGGCCGTGCTGATGCTGTGTCTGGCTGTCATCTTCCTCTGCACCCTGGCTGGACTGTTGGGGGCCCGGCTGCCCGACTTCTCCAAGCCTTTGCTGGTGAGGAACCAAGGGGTGGGACGGGGTCCCCACCACCTGTTCTTCTCCACCCTCCTCCCTGCAGGGCTTTGAGCCACGGGACACAGACATTGGGAGCAAGTTAGTGGTCTGGAGAGCACTACAAGCCCTCACAGGCCCCAGGAAGCTGCTTTTCCTTTCCCCAGACCTTGAGCTGAACAGGTAACAGGCTCTCATCTTTTCACTGTGGGTGGGGTGCCTGGCATAGATATTCTCTCCACTTCAGCTCGAGCTCCCACAACACTCTGAGGCCTGCACCCAGAGGCAGTGCCCAGGAGAGCGCTGTCCGGCCTCGGAGAATGGTGGAGCCCCTGGAGGACAGAAGGCAAGAGAACTTCTTCTGTGGCCCCCCTGGTAAGCTGCAGCCTGGCCAGTTCCTGGTTTTAACTGAGCTCCAGGTTGCGGGGGTATGTTGCAGAGAAGAGCTATGCAAAGCTGGTGTTCATGTCCACCTCCTCGGGCAGCCTATGGAACCTGCATGCCATCCATTCCATGTGTCGCATGGAACAGGACCAGGTGAGCTGGTGGGGGAGGTGCCAGGGGTTTGGCTGAACTCTCCCCTCCTGCGTGTGCCCTACAGATCCGCTCCCATACCAGCTTCGGGGCTCTGTGCCAGCGGACAGCAGCCAACCAGTGCTGCCCCAGCTGGTCCCTGGGCAACTATCTGGCTGTGCTCTCCAACCGCTCCTCCTGCCTGGACACTACCCAAGCTGACGCAGCCCGCACACTGGCCCTGCTTCGGACCTGTGCCCTCTACTACCACAGTGGCGCCTTGGTGCCCTCTTGTCTGGGACCTGGGCAGAACAAGTCCCCACGCTGTGCCCAGGTTCCCACCAAGTGCTCCCAGAGTAGTGCCATCTACCAACTCCTGCACTTTCTGCTTGACAGGGACTTTCTGAGTCCCCAGACCACTGACTACCAGGTGCCTTCCCTCAAGTACAGCCTGCTCTTCCTGCCCACCCCAAAGGGTGCTTCCCTCATGGACATCTACCTGGACCGGCTGGCCACCCCCTGGGGGCTTGCTGACAACTACACCTCTGTCACTGGCATGGACCTGGGCCTCAAGCAGGAGCTGCTGAGGCACTTCCTGGTCCAGGACACGGTGTACCCCTTGCTGGCTCTGGTTGCCATCTTCTTCGGCATGGCCCTGTACCTGCGCTCACTCTTCCTCACGCTCATGGTGCTGCTGGGGGTGCTGGGCTCACTGCTGGTGGCCTTCTTCCTTTACCAGGTGGCCTTCCGCATGGCCTACTTCCCCTTCGTCAATCTGGCAGCCCTCCTCCTGCTGAGCAGCGTCTGCGCCAACCACACGCTCATCTTCTTCGACCTGTGGCGCCTTAGCAAGAGCCAGCTGCCGTCGGGGGGGCTGGCGCAGCGCGTGGGCCGCACCATGCACCACTTCGGCTACCTGCTGCTGGTCTCCGGCCTCACCACGAGCGCGGCCTTCTATGCCAGCTACCTGAGCCGCCTGCCGGCCGTTCGCTGCCTCGCCCTCTTCATGGGCACGGCTGTGCTGGTGCACCTGGCGCTCACGCTGGTCTGGCTGCCCGCCTCCGCCGTGCTCCACGAGCGCTACCTGGCGCGCGGCTGTGCGCGCCGGGCGCGGGGCCGGTGGGAGGGCAGCGCGCCCCGGCGGCTACTGCTGGCGCTGCACCGGCGGCTCCGCGGCCTGCGGAGGGCGGCGGCTGGCACCTCGCGTCTGCTCTTCCAGCGCCTGCTGCCCTGCGGCGTCATCAAGTTCCGCTACATCTGGATCTGCTGGTTCGCAGCACTGGCGGCAGGGGGCGCCTACATCGCCGGAGTCAGCCCCCGCCTGCGGCTGCCCACGCTGCCGCCGCCCGGCGGCCAGGTCTTCCGGCCCAGCCACCCCTTCGAGCGCTTCGACGCGGAGTATCGCCAGCTGTTCCTGTTCGAGCAGCTGCCGCAGGGCGAGGGCGGCCACATGCCCGTGGTTTTGGTGTGGGGCGTCCTGCCTGTGGACACTGGCGACCCTCTGGACCCTCGTAGCAACAGCAGCCTGGTGAGGGACCCTGCCTTCTCGGCCAGCGGCCCTGAGGCCCAGCGCTGGCTGCTGGCACTCTGTCACCGGGCCCGGAATCAGAGCTTCTTCGACACCCTGCAGGAAGGCTGGCCCACGCTGTGTTTCGTGGAGACCCTCCAGCGCTGGATGGAGAGCCCCAGCTGCGCCCGCCTGGGGCCTGACCTCTGCTGCGGCCACTCGGACTTCCCCTGGGCCCCCCAGTTTTTCCTGCACTGCCTGAAAATGATGGCTCTGGAGCAAGGCCCCGATGGCACCCAGGACCTGGGACTCCGCTTTGATGCCCATGGCAGCCTGGCCGCCCTGGTCCTACAATTCCAGACCAACTTCCGGAACAGTCCGGACTACAACCAGACCCAGCTCTTCTACAATGAGGTCAGCCACTGGCTGGCAGCGGAGCTGGGCATGGCACCTCCAGGCCTCCGCCGTGGTTGGTTCACTAGCCGTCTAGAGCTGTATAGCCTGCAGCACAGCCTGAGCACTGAGCCTGCTGTGGTGCTGGGCCTGGCTTTGGCGCTGGCCTTTGCCACACTGCTCCTGGGCACCTGGAATGTTCCCCTCAGCCTATTCTCCGTGGCAGCTGTGGCAGGCACCGTGCTGCTCACTGTAGGACTCCTGGTTCTCCTCGAGTGGCAGCTCAACACTGCCGAGGCCCTGTTTCTCTCTGCCTCAGTGGGCCTCTCAGTAGACTTCACTGTCAACTACTGCATCTCCTATCACCTGTGCCCACACCCTGACCGCCTGAGCCGTGTGGCCTTCTCTCTGCGCCAGACCAGCTGCGCCACAGCCGTGGGGGCTGCAGCCCTGTTTGCGGCAGGCGTGCTCATGCTGCCTGCCACAGTGCTGCTCTATCGCAAGCTGGGCATCATCCTCATGATGGTCAAATGCGTCAGTTGTGGCTTTGCCAGCTTCTTCTTCCAATCTCTCTGCTGTTTCTTCGGGCCAGAGAAGAACTGTGGGCAGATCCTCTGGCCCTGTGCCCACCTGCCATGGGATGCTGGTACTGGGGACCCTGGTGGGGAGAAGGCAGGCCGCCCACGACCAGGGTCAGTGGGAGGGATGCCCGGGTCCTGCTCAGAGCAATATGAGCTACAGCCCCTGGCACGGCGTCGGAGCCCCAGCTTTGACACCAGCACAGCCACCAGCAAGCTGTCCCACCGGCCCTCAGTACTCTCTGAGGATCTGCAGCTCCATGATGGTCCGTGCTGTTCCCGGCCCCCACCAGCCCCTGCCTCCCCAAGGGAGCTGCTGCTGGACCACCAGGCAGTCTTCAGCCAGTGCCCTGCCCTGCAGACCTCCTCCCCCTATAAGCAGGCTGGCCCCAGCCCCAAAACCCGGGCCAGGCAGGACTCCCAAGGGGAGGAGGCTGAGCCCCTGCCAGCCTCACCAGAAGCCCCAGCCCACTCTCCTAAGGCCAAGGCTGCAGATCCTCCTGATGGCTTCTGTTCCTCAGCCAGCACCCTGGAGGGGCTCAGCGTCTCTGATGAGACCTGCCTAAGCACCTCTGAGCCCAGTGCCCGTGTACCAGATTCCGTGGGTGTGTCCCCAGATGACCTGGATGACACTGGGCAGCCAGTCCTTGAGCGAGGCCAGCTCAATGGGAAGCGGGACACCCTGTGGCTGGCGCTGAGGGAGACAGTGTATGACCCATCATTGCCCGCTTCCCATCACAGCAGCTTGTCCTGGAAGGGCCGAGGGGGGCCAGGGGATGGCAGCCCTGTGGTGCTGCCCAATAGCCAGCCAGACCTGCCAGATGTTTGGCTGCGCAGGCCCAGCACTCACACGTCAGGCTATAGCAGCTGAGGGGGACCCGGGGAGGCTGGACAGGGCGCGGAACCCTGTCATGGATGACAAGGCAAGGGCAGCAATAGGCTGGAGCCCGAAGGTATTTCTCCAGATCCACAGGGAGAGGTCTCACCCTCCAGCTGTGGATGTTAAACCCTGCCAGATGTCCCAGCCTTGATCTGTCTGCTCCTACTCCTCACATCTGGAGGATTCCAGCAGGAGGGGTTTTGGAGGGGACCTGCTTGCGACCTGCTGAGGGCTTGTCTGCTCCCACAGCACCATCTAAGACCCCTCCTCTAGAAGTGGGGAAGGCCAGATGTGTAGCTTCGGGTATCAGAGGAGGCTGACCTGGCCCCCATCCCAAGTTACAAGAACTTCAGTGAGACTAAGGGACCCCCATCCTAGGGATCTTGTCAGGGTTCCTTACTGACCAGAGGAGCCCGCAGCAATCTCCACAGCCTCCTGGGTCTCACCCCTTTCATGGGCTCTTCATCAGGACACTTCCCTCTCTTTTGGGAGCTTCTCTGGGCAGAATTGGGCTGGGACCTCTCTCCCCAACTGCCCTGCTCTCCTCATACTCACCGGTTTGACCAGAAATTCTCCAAATCCAGCCATAGATGGCTGCTGGGTGTGCAGCAGGAGAAGGAGGATGGTCAGCCTTGGAGCATCTCTCAATTACGGGACAGTCCCTCTTTGGAAGCAGGCTCCTGTGCTTTCCTGTGTTAATAAACAGTAATAATCCTTTCCATCTCTGCACATTTTAGTCTCCTTGGAATCTATCTCACTACTTCACTACAGGGTAGCCTGACATTGGTCAGGTTCTTTTGACACCCAATTTATAGGTAAAGACATTGAGACTAAGTAAGATGAACTGACCTCAGGGTCACTTAGCCACTAAATGGCAGAGCGGTTTCATTCCACCACTACAACCTCCAGTTTCCCTTTGGCTACCTGCCTTCTTTCACCGCTAGCACCCTCCTCCAATCTGCTTTCTCTGGTGTCTCTGACTGAATCCAGCCACCCTCTTTGGGCCTCCACTTCCTGAGAGAGCTGTATTCCAAAAAAACCCAGGAGTTCCTCTCCATCTCCCCCGTGCCTCCCTCTGGAATCTGGCTGAGATGTCTGCTGGCCCTGGGGCGTCCTAGCTGACCTGATTCCCAGGCTTCAGGACCGTGCCTCTTCTACAGCCACAGTGTATAAGAGGCCCCACCAGAAGAGGTACTGAGGGGCAGAAGAGGTGAAGCCAAATCCAATCAAGGCAGGAACTCAGACCTGCCCTTTGGGAAGTGTATGAGTCTGAAGCTGCTTCCCAGGTTAGGGTCCCCAGCTTTTTAAGGACAAGTCTCTCTGTGGAGCGTTAAGCAGACCAAAGGCTGGTTCCTCCTTCCCAAACTTCCTGGTAGGGAAGTTTTATCCCATGTGAGAGCTCATGACACCAGGTGGCATCAACATGTTTATTGAACACCTACTTTGCATATGGTATTACAAGGGGACAGAGGTGTGGAAGAAAAATTGAACACCACCCTCAAAGAGCTCACCTTCTAGCTGGGGAGACAGCTTATGCACACATGCAGGCATCGGATGGCTCACGGACGGCACCATATGCCTGCCATCATCATTATTGTTGGAGCTCAAGTACCCAGGACTGGGTAACAAGAAAGGCTTTCTGGAGGAGGAAAAACTTGAGCTGGGCTTCAGAAGACCAAGCGTCTCAGACTGGAAGGGGCCTTGGCGATCGTTTATTCCAGCAGTTTTCAAATTTTGTAGCCTCAGGACTCTTTCTTCAAAGAAGCTCTGTGTGGAAAAACAATATATAAAACAGGTAAAAGGCAGCTACTCTGGTGGGCGCTGGGTGTTGGGGGTGGAGTCAGCTTAGCCTGTCTTTCCACTGCAGCCTCTCCGGGTATCTGGGGAACCCCTCCGGCTCCTGGCAGCTTCACAGAATGTAATATGAAAGCTACTGATCCAGGCTATTTTACAGAGGAGTATCAGGAAAGGGAAGGGATTGTTCTAGGGCCAAATAGTCTGTGGCAGAGCTGGAGGCAAATCAGATGATGTTTTTGTTTTATTTAGTTTTTTATTATTGAGACCTACTTCCTACTCCAAGTAGCCCATGAGAAGTGGAGCAGAAACCGAAAAGAGACATGGGAGTTGTGGAAGAGACAGAAGGCAATAGGCAGGTACGGCAGGATACCTTGGCTCCTTTGCAAGATAAGTAAATCAAGATGAGTAACTCCTGACACCAGGAAGGGGAAGCTGGAACCTAATTTGAACCTGTCCCCAGGGGGTCTGCTGGGACCTCTCTCTTCATGTCCAGGTAGCATTCGGCCTCTCTGACCTAGAGCTGCTCATCAGCCCTGGTTTCTCTGATAATGGTGTCCCTCTGTCATCATGCAGCCAGGCTGAGAGAGCCCTGGTATCCTCAGGGACAATGAGCCACAGGGAGGTTAAGGGAACTCTTCCTCCCAAGCATGAGCAGAAGACACTTTGCCTGAACATAACCACTGAAATGTTAGAATGCAGAGGGGTGGATGGGTGGGCATGAGGGATCTGAGCACACCCGAGGGCCCTACCTGGGGATTTCCAGGTCATATTCTTGCAGGCTGTGGCCACACAACACTTCAGGAAGGTGAATGAGCCATAGCAGCTGATGCATTGATTAGATTTGTTCTTTATGTTGCCAGGCCCAGAAGAACCCAGCAGTAATCTAAAACATTACCTTATACCTAGAATGGCCCAAACCAACAGCAGGCAATCCACATCAGCAGGAAATCCAGCCTGCCTCTCTAGCCCTGACTTTGGAATGTGGAACTTAAAGCACTTCCTATTTCCTTTGAGTTGCAGCAGATCCTTTGCTTTATTATTATTAGGGGCACTTACAATGAGTGTATGGCCCTGGAGACATGGCTTACAAGCACGCTGTGAGGCGTACAAAAATGAGTCAAAGCACTTATGCTTGCCCTGCAAAATTCAAGAAATGATTTCTCCCCACTCAGACACTCTAATAGAACTACATTAACATTTGGAACTTGAGGTCATTTCCCCTATTTGTGCCACTGATCCTTGAACTCACATTCTGAGTACGAGTATGTATCCTGTATGCTATTAAAATATAACTTGAGGCCGGACATGATGGCTCATGCCTGTAATCCCAGCACTTTGGGAGGCTGAGGCAGGTGGATCACTAGACGTTAGGAGTTTGAGACCAGCCTGGCCAACATGGTGAAACCCCGCCTCTACTAAAAATACAAAAATTAGTTGGGCGTGGTGGGGGATGCCTGTAGTCCTAGCTACCCAGGAGGCTGAGGCAGGAAAATCATTTGAACCCGGGATGCAGAGGTTGAAGTGAGCCGAGATCGTGCCACTGCACTCCAGCCTGGATGACAGAGCAAGACACCGTCTCAAAAAATAAATAAATAAATAAGTCGGGCACGGTGGCTCACGCCTGTAATCCCAGCACTTTGGGAGGCCAAGGCAGGTGGATCATGAGGTCAGGAGATCGAAACCATCCTGGCTAACATGGTGAAACCCCGTCTCTACTAAAAATACAAAAATTAGCCGGGTGTGGTGGCGGGCGCCTGTAGTCCCAGCTACTCGGGAGGCTGAGGCAGGAGAATGATGTGAACCCAGGAGGCAGAGCTTGCAGTAAGCCGAGATTGCGCCACTGCACTCCAGCCTGGGCAACAGAGCGAGACTCCATCTTAAAAAAAAAAAATATATATATATATATATGTAAACTTGATATAGTCTGTTACCATGGGAAAACCATCCTTCCATGGCTGTGGTGATTTGGGGACTTTTAGAGTGACAGTGTTAGACAGACTGATTTTATTGGCTGAATCTTAGATTTTACTGATATATAGCATATCCCATACCATGATATGCGGGCAATATTCCAGCTTGAGACAATTTTTTTTTTTTTTTTTTGAGACAGAGTCTTGCTCTGTCGCCCAGGCTGGAGTGCAGTGGCACAATTTCGGCTCACTGCACTAATTTTTTGTATTTTTAGTAGAGACAGTAGAGTATTTTTAGTGTTAGCCAGGATGGTCTCGATCTCCTGACCTCATGATCCGCCTGCCTCGGCCTCCCAGAGTGCTGGGATTACAGGCATGAGCCACCGCGCCTGGCCGAGACAATTTTTAAAAAGACATTTCTCAAGAGAGTTATAAGCCAAAATTTCCCTAGCCCCCTCCAACTCATTCTGTCCTTCTCCCAGTGCATGTCAGGACAGGGAAGAAGGCTTTAAATCAGATTTTAAGAAAGAGGATACATTGGTTTACAACCTTTGCCTATCGTCCAGAGAGTTTCTGATCTTTTCTTTTTTTTTGAGACGGAGTCTTGCTCTGTCGCCCAGGCTGGAGTGTAGTGGCACGATCTTGGCTCACTGCAAGCTCTGCCTCCCAGGTTCACGCCATTCTCCTGCCCCAGCCTCCCGAGCAGTTGGGACTACAGGCACCTGCCACCACGCCTGGCAAATTTTTTGTATTTTTAGTAAAGACGGGGTTTCATTGTGTTAGCCAGGATGGTTTCGATCTCCTGACCTTGTGATCCGCCCACCTCGGCCTCCCAGAGTGCTGGGATTACAGGTGTGAGCCACTACACCCGGCCCTGATCTTTTCTTTGACGGTGGCAGTATCTCATTTTTTGATAATACACATGGGTAATGGCAAGCTCTTGGGACCCCATGCCAAGCATCAAGATCCCATTTACCTGGTGATAGGAAAGACAGACATTCCTCACCCTTTCTACCCACACCCTTGTTCACAGGGATGACTGTAACTAAGGTCTGCAGGTATTTATGCTTAGGAGAAGAAATCGTAGTTCAATTCACCAGGAATATGAGAAACAAAAGAAAGCCACTATGTGCTATGTAAATGTCTGGCCATCCAAAGCCACCTTATGCAGAGGAACACTGGAAGGGCCTTGATAAATTTCTCATAATTATTATCGGGCCTCTTTGTGATTACTCACATTTTTCTCAATATAGGGGAAAGATCAGCATTTTACCAAATCCACAACCATCAAACAAACAAGAGCTTTAATATTGCTAAAGAAAATCACACAGCTGAGCAGATTGATGTAGATTTGAATTCATGACCACCTATCTTAACTGGACCCTCAGCTCTGCCTAGCTAGTATTCATTCTAGCTACTAGTTTTGATTATTTGTATTGACTCTTTTATATTTTCTCCACCTTCCTCAAATATCTCACCTTCCCCCACCCCTCAGTGGACAAAAAAAAAAAAAAAATTCTTCATGAAGAAAACTGAAGCCTTCAAATAGAAATTTCCTCACCTTCAAGGCACCAAAGCCACAACTTACCTACCCCCGCTCCTGCCTGCTCCTCTCCCCATCCCTTCTGCTACAACGAAGGAAGCAGTAATGGCTCCATCAATGGCTTCTCACACTTGGTGTCAGAGGCCTTCACACGAGGGTTTGCACTCCCCTACAAGGACATGAAGACTTTCTAGAAGGTAGGTGGACACAGATAGTTTTAAAGTAATCAGTTTCCAGAGCCGCCTTCTCCATATGTTCCCCTCCTTATATTGGTGGGCCTAAGAAGCCACAGGCCTGACAGCTGTCCTTCCCAACTTCCACTTTCCCAGTTGCCTCCCCTCCCTCATTCTGAATCCTACTCTGGCTCCTTGCTCTGCGCTGTAAAAAACAAATAAAAGGGCCACTTGAGAATGCTCTGCTTGAGGAAGTCCTTGAAAGAGCAAAGCCTGGAGAGCTTCTTTGAGAAAGTTCACAGGGGCAGCCCTGTGGCTCAGTTCTGTGCCTTCTTCATTTAAGAATTCAAATTCATTGACATGTTATATTGTAAAATATATAAATATATATTAAAAAGGAAAAAATAATAAAAATTTTTAAAAATAATTCAACTTCAGGTGAGACACAGTGGCTCATGCCTATAATCCCAGTGTTTTGAAAGGCTGAAGTGGGAGGATGGCTTGAGGCCAGGAGTTTGAGACCAGCTTGGGCAACATAGCAAGATCCCGTATCTACAAAAAATAATTTTAAAAATTAGCTGGGCATGGGCCGGGCGCGGTGGCTCACGCCTGTAATCCCAGCACTCTGGGAGGCCGAGGCAGGTAGATCATCTGAGGTCAGGAGTTCAACACCAGCCTGGCCAACATGGCAAAACCCTGTCTCTACTAAAAATACAAAAATTAGCCGGGCGTGGTGGAGCATGCCTGTAGTCCCAGCTACTCAGGAGGCTGAGGAAGGACAATCGCTTGAACCCTGGAGGCAGAGGTTGCAGTGAGCCAAGATCATGCCATTGCACTCCAGCCTGGGTGACAGAGCGAGACTACATCTCAAAATAAATAAATAAATAATAAAATAAAAATAAAAATTAGCTGGGCATGGTGATATGCGCCTGTAGACCCAGCTACTCCAGAGGCTGAAGCAAGAGGATCACTTGAACTCTGGAGTTCGAGGTTACAGTGAGCCATAATCACATTATGGCACTCCAGCCTGGCAACAGAGCGAGACCTTAACTCTAAAAAAAGAAATAAAGAAGAATTTAAACTGAAAGTGAGATGGTTGACACAGGATACATATTAACCACATTGATTTGAATGGAAAAATAAAATCAGACTTTTTCTGTTAGAAGGTCAGAATTGGCTCACAGGTTTGACAGAGAGGATAGTCTTTGCAAGTAGGATGTATGGTGGACATTTTCCCTAAAATGGAATAACTTTAATCTGCAGCTCCACAGTTTGAACAAAAACAGACTGAAGGCTGGGCGTGGTGGCTCATGCCTGTAATCCCAACACTTTGGGAGGCCTAGGCGGGCAGATCACGAGGTCAGGAGATCGAGACCATCCTGGCTAACATGGTGAAACCTCATCTCTACTAAAAATACAAAAAAATAGCTGGGCGTGGTGGCGGGCACCTGTAGTCCCAGCTACTCAGGAGGCTGAGGCAGGCGAATGGCGTGAACCCGGGAGGCGGAGCTTGCAGTGAGCCGAGATTGCGCCACTGCACTCCATCCTGGGCAACAGAGTCTCAAAAAAAAAAAAAAAAATTTTTGACTGAAAGTACAGATACAACTTCCCTTTCCAGCCAAGATGGAGGAGCAGGGGCCAAGTTTATCCTCCTGCCTGAAACAACCAACCAAACAGTAAATACATGAAATAATGAGTTTCAAGACACTGGACATGAGGTAACAAAAGACAGTGATCTCTCAGAGGCAAGAAACAAACAAGGAGAACCCCTCGGTTGCCCAGCTTACCGCTTGAGAGGATGTATTTCACGGAGGGAGAACCCAGGCAAAGCAAGTGACTCTGAGGTGAGGGGATAGCTGGGAGTGTGGAGCAGCCAAGCTGGCTAGAGTGCTCAGGACAGGGTACTGGAGAGGAGAAAGGTGGATATATAGAGAATTCTGGGGATCTGCAAAGGGCCCCCCTTGAGTGTTCCACAGAGCATGATTCATCATATAAGTGTAAGGAAACCACTTGAGACAAAGGAAAGGACCACCCAAAACAATGGGCCGGAACAGTAGCCAGAAGTCACACACAGCCTGGACCACGCCTGTCCCCATCAGCCAGATTGGAAAACCTCAAATTTATGGAGCATTGGTCAGAGGTCTCAGAAGGGCCTTGCCTCGTAGTGGGGATTCATTAGCCCTAGTTTAAACATTGCTGGAACCTACCTAACAAATCTCAAAAGCAAGACCTGAATTCAGGAATCAAGCTGTTTCTAAGTAACTGAAGTGTATCCCAGAACAAAACCCAAGAACATTAACAGAAATCCAAAATTAACGAGCACCCAAAAATGTAAAATTCACAATGGCTGGTTTTCCAATAAAAAATTACCAGTCATGCAAACTATAACCCATCATAAGGAGAAAAATCAGTTGAAACCACTACAGCTGACACCTATGTGAGAATTAGACAAGGACACTAAAAGAATTATTATAACTGTATTCCATATGTACTAAGTAGAGACTAGGAAGATATTTTTAAATACCCACTTTGAATTTTAGAGACGAAAACTAAAATGTCTGAGATGATGGGGTGGGTGGGGTAGGCAGAAAGAGGAGGATGGGAAGAAGTACCAAGGGGAAGGAGGAATGATTTGGGGATGACGGCTGTGTTTATTATCTTAATTGTGGTGATGGTTTCACAGGTATATGTAATTTCTAAACTTATCAAATTGTACACTTAAAATATGTGGTCTATGGAATGTTAATTATATCTCAATAAAGCTGTTAAAATTGTACTGAAACAAAACCATTGGGGGAAACTGGGTAAAGAGTCCAAAGGACCTCCCTATACTATCATTGTAACTTCCTGTCAATTATAACGATTCCAAAATAAAGAATTTAAAAGTGTTTTTAAAATTAAAA